TCCTGTCCTTAGCACAGGGGACCATCCGTCTGGAGCAGCGTCCTTATTTCTAGTGACTCCCTGGCTGAGGCCAGAACCCCCACTCCCCCCGGTCCCCATTTGGGGACAGCCATCCAGGTCAGGACAGGGCCTGGCCAGCAGTCCCACCCCCGCAGGCCACATTCCCTCTGCACCTGGTTTCCTTACCTGCCCGGGAAAATACCCACCTTCCAGAAGTTTGGGGAGGGGCAGAAGACAGTGGATGACAGGGCATTCAGAGGGCACTGTCTGTGTGTCTGTCCTACAGCGGGTGAACGGGTGGCAGGAGACCTGTCACCCACACGGGCACCTGTCAGAGGCAGGCTCTGATTCCCACCCTTTGGGGGAACCCCGTGAGTGGCAGCAGAGCCAGGGACAGCAGCTGGGTTTATGGGATGTCTCATTCAGAGCCGGAGCTGGGGAGTGACTGGAATGCACTTTGGGCTGAACCAGCTATGTCCAGGTGGGAGGGCCAGGTGCACTTCCCCGCCCCCACCGCGCAGGGTGGCTCTCTGCTTAGCTGCCTAGGATTTCCCTACCGCAGCCCTAGGGACCTTGATCCAGATAACAGGTCTCTCCAGCAGCCTTGCCAACCAGTAGCCAGGACTCCTGACTACCAGCAGTGTCCCCAGACGTTGGCAAATGTGCCCTGGGGGCCAAAACTGCCCCAGTGAAGGCCGCAGAGCCAAATCCCTGGCCACCTTGCAAACGGAGCTGGCTGATGTGTGCTGCATGATTTGCAAAAGCAAGTCCTCCCCCCGATTATGTGACTGAGTCCGAAGTTTGACGGGCAGAATTACCGGAGTACAAGGGCATCATTGTAGCTTGAGTTTGCCTTCACTGAGGTTGGATGGACAGGTGCTAGAGAGGCCGCGCCCCACTGGGCCGAGTGGGGTCAGCCGGACCTAGAGGCCAGGGTAGGAGGGACAGAAATGCCTGAGGGTGGGACCACATGAAGCTGGAGGCCTGTGCAACATCCTAACCGGAGGGGCAGCAAACTTGGGGCAATTGGGTCCTGGTGGCCGTGACAGCAGCTGTGCCCAGAGCCCAAGGCGCTGGCTGGGAGATTGTACTGCTATGGGGATGCTGGAGGCACGGGGCTGGCGCCCACTAGACTCACTAGAAGCCCATCTCTCCGGAAGGATAAGGGGGCAGGAGGGCGGGGCTACAGAGCGGCCCACCCAACCAACACTGGGTCCGAGATCCAGCAGATCAGCCAAGGCCAAGTACGGACAGGAACGGACAGGCTGGGCAGGGGGCCCTGAGACTGGCCAGCGACCACAGATTCCACCTGCTTGGACCGGCCAGGCGGGGGCCCCTGAGACTGCCCAGAGACCATGGATTCCGCCTGCTCGCCTCTGCTGCACGCCTCCTCCTGGCAAGTCCCTCATGCCCCATAACTATATGTGTTGGGGATACCAGGTGGGGTATTTAGTGGTAAAGAGAAAAGAGAGAGTTCTGGGCCCCAGGGCTCAGCCATGGGAGGTCCTTTCCAGCCCACCCTGAGGAGAAGCAGCAGGAAGTCGCCCAAAAAGTGGCACAGATGGGCCCAGAACCTCTATGGGGCTGCCCTGGCCCAGCCTCTGCTCATTTTGAGCCAAGTCCCCTTGCAAGTTGGTTCTTGGCACGGAACACCAGGGCCTCTCTGGGAAGACACAGAATCAAGGTACTAGGAGACCAGGGCAGAGCACGTGCCGAGGCAGGCATTTGCTCTTCAGTGTGGAATCTGAGCCCGACTGTGGGGACACGAACAGGAAACTGTCCCTGCCCCGCAAGGGCTCACAGACATGGGGAGACAGGACAGCCAGCCAGCCAGCCTGCGGCTCCCTCTGCCCTGTGCATGCCCTGTGCTAAGCCCCCACTCAGCAAGTCAGGGCTGCCTTTGCTGGGGAGCAGATCTGCCACTGGCCCACGTGGCTGCTGCAGGAAATCTGACCTCTCTCTGTGGCACTGCAGCCGGGACAGCATGGCCAGCTGCTGAAAGGAGTCTGCCCTCTCAGCCCCTCCCCTTCACTGGCTCCACCAGGAGCCGACCAGCATCTCAGTGAGGAAATGGAAAGAGGCCACTGTAGAAACCAGCCGGCCTGCAGGACAGGCTTCAGGATATGGACCTGGCATGGGGCTGGGGGTCCCATTGGGCCCTCCCGGTCAGACACCTGTGCTCAGGGTGTGTGCACTTGGACCTCCCGCCATCATAAGGCCTGTCTCCTCAATAGAAGCAGAAACAATCAACCACCAGCAGCAGATGTTTGAGGAAAGCCCTGTGCCTGAGAGACAGAGGCCAGCAGAGGCGGAGACAGGAGGAAGTATGTGGCAGGGGCGCAGCTCCAGCAGCCAGCGACAGAAAGAAAGAAACTCGCTCCAAAGAAAATGTAATCCTTCCTCTCTAAGACAATAGAAGATGTTACACCCATAAAGCAAGAGCAGGATGCCAGGAATGAAGAGCAGAGGGCTCTTTGAGGATAATGAAAATGATAAGACCAGGGGCCAATAAGAAGTCCAAGTAGAGAAAACCTCACACAGAGAACAAAGTAGGGGAGGAAAGGTAAGGAATTAGGAGAAAACACCAGAGCTTAATACTCATTAGTGGGTATTCCAAAAAGAGAAAACAGAGTGGAAGAAATAATATGAAAATCTGCGCAGCCCTAGACAAGAGTGACCGCCTGGCAGGGTTCCACCCAGTGCCTGGCTCAGTGGACTAACATGGACCCTACGGGGGCACATCAGCACGACAATCAGAGCTCCCAGGCTGGCTCAGTGAACGAACACGGACCCTACCGAGGCACATCAGCAAGACAGCCAGAGCTCCCAGGCTCCAGCAGGTGCGCCAGACCCTCAGTGGGGCCAGGGAGAACCACACACCGGTTGTGATCCGAGAAAGAGATCGGGACATTGGGGCCCTTCCCCAGCAACTCTGACAACAAGGGAAGGGCGCTGCCCGACTCTGGGAGAAAACCATCTACAGTGGGAATGCTCATCTCCTCACCAGTCAGGGGAGAGGAAGAAACAAGACATTTTCAGGCAGTCCAAAAGATGGCTCCCATGTGGCTTCCTGGGACAGTGCCTGGGGATGTCCTTCAGGGCAATGAGGGCCGGGAGCAGGTGAGAGGGGCCCCGGAAGCAGCAGAGGAGGTCTCACGAGACCTCACTTCTGCCCTTCCCCCAGGACCCCACAGCCGCCCAGCATGGCCCAGCGGCACTCAGACAGCTCCTTGGAGGAGAAGCTCCTGGGACACCGCTTCCACTCGGAGCTCCGGCTCGATGCCGGGGGGAACCCAGCCTCCGGGCTCCCAATGGTCCGTGGCTCCCCGCGTGTTAGAGACGATGCCGCCTTCCAGCCCCAGGTCCCGGCACCCCCACAGCCTCGGCCCCCGGGGCACGAGGAGCCATGGCCCATCGTCCTGAGCACAGAGAGCCCGGCGGCCCTCAAGCTGGGCACCCAACAGCTGATCCCTAAGAGCCTGGCTGTGGCCAGCAAGGCAAAGACCCCAGCCCGCCACCAGAGCTTCGGGGCGGCTGTACTTAGCAGGGAGGCCGCCCGGCGGGACCCTAAGCTCCTCCCAGCCCCCAGCTTCTCCCTGGATGACATGGACGTGGACAAGGACCCCGGGGGCATGCTGAGGCGGAACCTGCGGAACCAATCCTACCGGGCGGCCATGAAGGGCCTGGGGAAGCCAGGTGGCCAGGGAGATGCCATCCAGCTAAGCCCTAAGCTCCAGGCTCTGGCTGAGGAACCCAGCCAGCCTCATACTCGGAGCCCGGCCAAAAACAAGGTAGGGGCCTGCTCGTGTGGACCGTGGGGAGGAGCTGCGGTTTCTGTGTCTCTCTTTTGTGCAGAAGACGCTGGGGAGGAAACGTGGGCACAAGGGTTCCTTCAAGGACGGTGAGTGTGGCTTCGGGAGGCACCGCGGGCTGAGGGCCACAGGTTACCCTCCTTCTCTCTCTAGACCCCCAGCTCTACCAGGAGATCCAGGAGCGGGGCCTGAACACCAGCCAGGAGTCTGATGACGACATCCTCGATGAGTCCTCCAGCCCCGAGGGAACCCAGAAGGTGGACGCCACCATTGTGGTCAAGAGCTACCGGCCCGCCCAGGTCACCTGGAGCCAGCTCCCAGAGGTAGCGCCGGAGGGTGGGTGAGGCTGCCCCACGACCGAGAGCTCCTGGGCCTGTGTCCCCCCAGGTGGTGGAATTGGGCATCCTGGACCAGCTCTCCACTGAGGAGCGGAAAAGGCAGGAGGTAAAAGGGCCCTGGGCGGGAGGGCTGTCCCCACTGTGGGGCTCACCTAGGCCCCTCTCCACAGGCCATGTTCGAGATCCTCACGTCGGAGTTCTCCTACCAGCACAGCCTGAGCATCCTGGTGGAGGAGTTCCTGCAGTCCAAGGAGCTGCGGGCGACCGTGACCCAGATGGAGCACCACCACCTCTTCTCCAACATCCTGGATGTCCTGGGTGCCAGTCAGAGGTGAGGCCACGCCACAGCCTTCCACACAGGGTGTGGCACCCTCCTCACCCCTCCTTGCCTTCAGGTTCTTCGAGGACCTGGAGCAGCGGCACAAGGCCCAGGTGCTGGTCGAGGACATCAGTGACATCCTGGAGGAGCACGCTGAGAAGCACTTCCACCCCTACATCGCCTACTGCTCCAACGAGGTCTACCAACAGCGCACGCTGCAGAAGCTGATGTGAGTGGGCGGCCCCGAGGCCCGCAGGGTGGGAGCCTGGAAGGACAGCCTTGTCCTCTTGCAGAAGCAGCAACGCCGCCTTCCGAGAGGCCCTGAGAGAGATTGAGAGGCGGCCGGCGTGCGGGGGCCTGCCCATGCTCTCCTTCCTGATCCTCCCCATGCAGCGGGTGACCCGGCTGCCCCTCCTGATGGATGTAAGTCCACGGCCTGAGGGTGGGGCCGGGCAGACTTTCTGTCCCATGTCTGTTGTCCATCCAGACGCTCTGCCTCAAGACCCAGGGCCACTCCGAAAGGTACAAGGCTGCCAGCCGTGCACTGAAGGCCATCAGCAAGGTAAGATGGGGCCTGGCCCCAGCCCTACCCGACCAGCCTCTCACACGGGAACCATGCCCTGCAGCTGGTGAGGCAGTGCAACGAGGGGGCCCACAGGATGGAGCGCATGGAGCAGATGTACACGCTGCACACACAGCTGGACTTCAGCAAGGTCAAGGTAGGTGGCCCCGGACATCAGGGCCACTCGGACTGATCTCCGCCTCCCGGCTCTGTCCCCCCAGTCCCTCCCACTGATCTCTGCCTCCCGGTGGCTGCTGAAGCGCGGAGAGCTGTTCTTAGTGGAAGAAACCGGACTTTTTCGAAAAATTGCCAGCCGGCCAACGTGCTACCTTTTCCTGTTCAACGATGTCCTGGTTGTGACCAAGAAGAAGAGGTGGCCTTAGGGCAGGAGGGTGTGGGGAGCCCGACCGTCCCACCGACTGCCCGTGTCTCCACAGCGAGGAGAGCTACATGGTCCAGGACTACGCCCAGATGAACCACATCCAGGTGGAGAAGATAGAGCCGTCTGAGCTCCCTCTGCCCGGGGGCGGCAACCGTAGCTCCTCCGTGCCCCACCCCTTCCAGGTGACCCTGCTTCGCAACAGCGAGGGCCGCCAGGAGCAGCTCCTGCTCTCCTCGGACTCCGCGTAAGTGGGCTCCCGGGAGGGCTGTTCCCAGGCAGGCCTGGCTCATGCTGTCTCTGGTCCCCAGGAGTGACCGGGCACGGTGGATCGTGGCGCTCACACACAGTGAGAGACAGTGGCAGGGCCTCTCCAGCAAAGGAGGTGAGTGCGGGCTGGGGCCTGCAGGGCTGGCCGACAGCCCTGTGATGGCCACTGCCCTATGCAGACCTGCCCCAGGTGGAGATCACCAAGGCCTTCTTCGCGAAGCAAGCAGACGAGGTCACACTGCAGCAGGCGGACGTGGTCCTGGTTCTGCAGCAGGAGGATGGTGAGTGCAGGGGCGTTGGGCACAGATGGGTGCTCACCTCCCTCCCACCCCTATCCGGGTTCAGGGTGGCTCTATGGCGAGAGGCTCCGGGACGGAGAGACGGGATGGTTCCCCGAGGACTTTGCCCGCTTCATCACCAGCCGTGTGGCCGTGGAGGGCAATGTCCGCAGGATGGAGCGTCTGCGGGTGGAGACGGACGTGTAGCCCTGGCGAGGCCAGCCGGCGGCAGCACAGCCTGTCTCCAATCAGCAAGTGGTCGTGCCTGGCTCTAGAGAGCGTGGGGAGCTGGTCTCAAGGACCCAGCATGGTTCCCTGGGGCTTCCCAAGAGCCTGTGGCTGTGGTGCCGGGCTCCAGACACTTCACGGAAGGAAGATCACATGTCCCCAGAGAGGCACCCCCAGGCAAGCTCGAGGGGGCCACACCGTGTCCCAGGGAGCCCAGCCTATTCCCGTTGGCTGGCTGGGCCCCTCAGCTGCTGGGCCCCACCTCCCCACTGCACCCAGGGGGCAACTCCACCTGGACTGATGGGCACAGGAGGCACCAATAGCGATTATTGGGGGCAATGCGAGGTCTCCTCCTATGCCCTTCCTACCCCTGAGTGGGACAAGAAGGGCCCTGAGTGCCCAGGAGTGCCCCACGTTCTGAGAAGGGGCCGGCCGGAGGGAGGGGACCCGGCAGGGAGATTTCGGTTTTGAGGTTTCTAAATACATTAAAGTTATTTCTTAAGAACCTGGATTTTCACAGTGACTCTGAGCCCAGGC